GGTTGGCAGGTTGGCTGCATACCTCCCACTTCTCCCCATTCTAGAAATCAGGTGACTGAGGCTTGGGAGGTGGAAGTAGCTGGGATTGGCAGCCCTGGGTCTTGGGCCCCGCCCCCAGCCCCAGCAGCTGCTGACACCCTTTGCAGATGTCCAGGATGACCCGTGGAGGGGAGGTTGCATTTCCTCATCTCGGTCTGCCCACCTGAGCATGCACACATGGCAAGTTTGTAGGGTGGAAAGGCACCAGCCCGTGGGTTAAGGGGCCTAGAAGGGAGAGTTGTGGCCCAGTCTGGGCCAGCAACCAGCTGTGTTACCTGGGGAAATCCCTCTGCCTCTCTGTGCCTCGGTTTCATCATCTCTGTCCAGTGAGTACAGTGGAACACATGATGACATCTCCCTGATAGCTTGGAAAGTGGTGACTGTGCTTTGGTAGGCACCGATTCTGTGCCAGGCCCTACACCCATGGCTGAACCCGATGAAGTGGGCACTGCGAGTACCCCCGGTTCACAGGGAGGACGTCACACCGTGGCGAAATGGCCAGCCAAGAGTGGAACTTGGGTCTGGGGGGCCCAGAGTCCACAGGCCTGACCACAGCACTCTCCCATCTGCAGCTGCCAGTCCCTCTCCTGGGTACAGAGGCTGAGAAGCAACTGCCCTGCACACAGGCCTGACTCCCCTCACCTTCCCAGCCTGATGGCCAGGCCCCCTGACAGCTGTTGGCAGGTCCCCAGCGGCCCCCAGCCCACTGGGCTCCGTTCCCAGAGCCTGCGGCCTGCTCCTTAGACCTTCCAGGTCCCAGGGGCTTGCGGTCTGGCCCCTGCCCCTGCTGCTGAGGCCAAGGAGGCGGCCCACAGGGGCTGGGGCTAGGAGAGGCCCCAGCCCCCGCCCCCTGCGGAGAGGGTGGGGAGGGTGGAGCTGTGGGAGTTTCACTGGTTTAAAAATACACAGAGGAAGCGAGTAAGAGAAAGGGGAAGGGGAGGTGGGAGAGGCACCTCAACTTTGATGTCCCGAGCCTTGAGTGGCCACTCGCAAGCTGGCCAAGGGCTTCACACAATTTGCCAAGATGACAGAGGGGACCAAGAAGACCAGCAAAAAGTTCAGTGAGTGTGGGGTGCCGTCTGCACTGTCCTCCTAACTTCTTTTCCTTCCCTTCCCCTCTGCTAGAGTTCTTCAAGTTCAAGGGCTTTGGGAGTCTCTCCAACCTCCCTCGGTCCTTCACTCTGAGACGATCCTCAGCTTCCATCAGTAGGCAGTCCCATTTGGAGCCTGACACCTTTGAAGCCACGCAGGATGACATGGTGACGGTGCCCAAGAGTCCCCCAGCCTATGCCCGCTCCAGTGACATGTACAGCCACATGGGCACCATGCCTCGCCCCAGCATCAAGAAAGCACAGAACTCACAGGCTGCCCGGCAGGCCCAGGAGGCGGGTCCCAAGCCCAACTTGGTACCCGGAGGTGTACCCGACCCCCCAGGCTTGGAGGCAGCCAAAGAGGTGATGGTGAAGGCCACTGGCCCTCTAGAGGACACCCCAGCAATGGAACCCAACCCTTCAGCAGTGGAGGTAGACCCCATCAGAAAGCCTGAGGTCCCCACAGGAGACGTAGAAGAGGAGAGACCTCCCAGGGACGTGCACTCAGAAAGGTAGGTGCCCAGGGGCTGGTTGGGACCTGCAGTGGGGATGCTCACTTGTCTTTTCTCCTTCCAGGGCTGCTGGAGAGCCAGAGGCTGGCAGCGACTATGTGAAGGTAGGAGGGGCTGGCCAGGGGTTGGTCAGAGGTTGGATGCCAACTCTTGCTGTTTTCTACCCAGTTCTCCAAGGAGAAGTACATCCTGGACTCATCGCCAGAGAAACTCCACAAGGAATTGGAGGAGGAGCTCAAACTCAGCAGCACGGATCTCCGCAGCCATGCCTGGTACCATGGCCGCATCCCCCGAGAGGTGAGTAGGCCCCGAGCTGGACTTCAACCCGGACCCTACTCCAGCCTAACCATGCCTTCTGCAGGTCTCGGAGACCTTGGTACAACGCAACGGCGACTTCCTCATCCGGGACTCACTCACCAGCCTGGGCGACTATGTGCTCACGTGCCGCTGGCGCAACCAGGCCTTGCACTTCAAGATCAACAAGGTGGTGGTGAAGGCAGGCGAGAGCTACACACACATCCAGTACCTGTTTGAGCAGGAGAGCTTTGACCACGTGCCCGCCCTCGTGCGCTATCATGTGGGCAGCCGCAAGGCTGTGTCAGAGCAGAGTGGTGCCATCATCTACTGCCCGGTGAACCGCACCTTCCCACTGCGCTACCTCGAGGCCAGCTATGGCCTGGGACAGGGGAGTAGCAAGCCTGCTAGCCCCGTCAGCCCCTCAGGCCCCAAGGGCAGCCACATGAAGCGGCGCAGCGTCACCATGACCGATGGGCTCACTGCTGACAAGGTCACCCGCAGCGATGGCTGCCCCACCAGGTCAGCCAGGGCCCCATTTGTCAAATGGGGTTGCTCCCTGCCCATGATGGTGTCTGCTCCACAGTACGTCGCTGCCCCGCCCTCGGGACTCCATCCGCAGCTGTGCCCTCAGCATGGACCAGATCCCAGACCTGCACTCACCCATGTCGCCCATCTCCGAGAGCCCTAGCTCCCCTGCCTACAGCACTGGTATGGCCAGCAGAGGGGGTGGAGCAGGTGGAATAACGGGGCCTCTCTCTCTACCTTTCTGCAGTAACCCGTGTCCATGCCGCCCCTGCAGCCCCTTCTGCCACAGCATTGCCTGCCTCCCCTGTCGCCCGCCGTTCCAGTGAGCCCCAGCTGTGTCCCGGAAGTGCCCCAAAGACCCATGGGGAGTCAGACAAGGGCCCCCACACCAGCCCCTCCCACACCCTTGGCAAGGCCTCCCCGTCACCATCACTCAGCAGCTACAGTGACCCGGACTCTGGCCACTACTGCCAGCTCCAGCCTCCCGTGCGTGGCAGCCGAGAGTGGGCAGCGACTGAGACCTCCAGCCAGCAGGCCAGGAGCTATGGGGAGAGGCTAAAGGAACTGTCAGAAAATGGGGCCCCTGAAGGGGACTGGGGCAAGACCTTCACAGTCCCCATCGTGGAAGTCACTTCTTCCTTCAACCCGGCCACCTTCCAGTCACTACTGATCCCCAGGGATAACCGGCCACTGGAGGTGGGCCTTCTGCGCAAGGTCAAGGAGCTGCTGGCAGAAGTGGATGCCCGGACGCTGGCCCGGCATGTCACCAAGGTGGACTGCCTGGTAGGTGCTGGCTGTGCACTGGGGTGGAGGGAGATATTAATCAGCCCTCTGGGCGTCTTTGCAGGTTGCTAGGATACTGGGCGTTACCAAGGAGATGCAGACCCTAATGGGAGTCCGCTGGGGCATGGAACTGCTCACCCTCCCCCATGGCCGGCAGCTACGCCTAGACCTGCTGGAAAGGTGAGACAGCGCCGGCACCCGGGGACTCGCGGGCCCGCCGCCTCTGACCCCGCCGCTCTGACAGGTTCCACACCATGTCCATCATGCTGGCCGTGGACATCCTGGGCTGCACCGGCTCTGCGGAGGAGCGGGCAGCGCTGCTGCACAAGACCATTCAGCTGGCGGCCGAGCTGCGGGGGACTATGGGCAACATGTTCAGCTTCGCGGCGGTCATGGGTGCCCTGGACATGGCCCAGGTACTGAGAGCCGCGCAGAGCTGGCACCCGGTCTGGCTGGTCTCTCACAGTTTGGCCTCCCCAGATTTCTCGGCTGGAGCAGACATGGGTGACCCTGCGGCAGCGACACACAGAGGGTGCCATCCTGTACGAGAAGAAGCTCAAGCCTTTTCTCAAGAGCCTCAACGAGGGCAAAGGTACTTCCTTGTTGCGTGACCTTGGACAGGCTTCTTTAAGCGCCTGCTGCCTTTCTCCTTGCAGAAGGCCCGCCGCTGAGCAACACCACGTTTCCTCATGTGCTGCCCCTCATCACCCTGCTGGAGTGTGACTCGGCCCCACCAGAGGGCCCTGAGCCCTGGGGCAGCACGGAGCACGGCGTGGAGGTGGTGCTGGCTCACCTGGAGGCCGCCCGCACAGTGGCACACCACGGAGGCCTGTACCACACCAATGCTGAAGTCAAGCTGCAGGGTGAGTGGCGGGTGGCATCTTGGGGGGCTTGCCTCTGCCCTGACCCTATGCCCCAACACTGCAGGGTTCCAGGCCCGGCCGGAGCTCCTGGAGGTGTTCAGCACGGAGTTCCAGATGCGCCTTCTCTGGGGCAGTCAGGGTGCCAGCAGCAGCCAGGCCCGGCGCTATGAGAAGTTCGACAAGGTCCTCACTGCCCTGTCCCACAAGCTGGAACCTGCTGTCCGCTCCAGCGAGCTGTGACCCCAGGGACATTTCCCCTCTGCAGCTGCGGACAGCGTCAGGGGCAGAGGGGCACACAACTTTCCCCAGAGCACCCCAAGGACACTGTGATCAACCCGAGAATGTTCTGGGTTCAACTCAAGCATCTCCCTTGCACCTCCAGGGTCCTGCGTGGACTCTGGGTTCCATCCCACCTGCTACATGCTCACCAGGTCTCCATTGAGGAAGAACAGGAACGCCGGTTCCCCCACCAGCTTTTGCTGCTCCCCTTCCTGCTGGGGTTCCCTGTTTTCGAGCCATGGGAGGCAGGCTGCTCACGCCTCCTCACTCTCTGTCTGTCCCTCACCAACACCAAGGCCTCCATCTCACTGTAAATAAGTCTCTGTTCTGTAAATAGATGTACAGAAGCCATGTTATTTCTTTCATATAATAAACTTTTATGACTCTTTATTCTGTCTCTCGGGCTCCTGGGGTAGAAGGAA